TGTTAGCCAGGATGGTCTTTATCTCCTGACCTTATGATCCGCCCGCCTCAGCCTCCCAAAGTGCTGGGATTACAGGCGTGAGCCACAGTGCCCGGCCAGAATGCATTTTTCCTCCCACACCAAAGCACCTGCAGTATGGGTGAAGCAGCCTGGAGCCTGGCTACATAAGCCTGCACAGCAGGAGGGTCCCAGCAGGAGGGTCGAGGTGCCACTGCCTGGGTCCAGCTCACAGGCTGCCAGGGAGGCTCCGATCTGGCTCCCTGGTGCTGGCAGTGTCCTGTTCCCAGGATCTGCACGTGGGGGTGCCTTCCTGCATCTCCCCATCAGTGGTAGGTGCTCCTCCCAGCTCCCTCTTGCAGGCCTGGAGACAGCGGCCTGCACCTCAACCCTACTGCATGCCAGTGAAGCGAAGCACCCCGGGCCAGAAGCCCCACAGCTGTTGGCCCTGGTTTGGACACCAGGCAGGGGGCACCACAGCAGGAGCTAGCAGCCCAGCCCCGATTCTGTGGCCCCGAGTGCCCCGTTGCTGATGACCCTGTGTTCTGGGTGCGGACCAAGGAGGAGCAGGTGTGGAAGGCGCCTCAGGCAGGCCCTGGGCTCCGTGGGCGTCTTGTGCTCGGAGATTTTGAGGCCATTTGCATCCAGCTCCGCCAACCAGAGCTCTAAGCTGCAGCGGCGGCCACCCGCAACAGCACCACCACTAGTGTCTTGGGGGCTTTCTTCAGAGGAGGCTGTCAGCATCTTCGAGTTCCAGGCGCTCTAGCCCCAGTCCTGCTTCAAGAGGCTTTTTCCCACCACAGGCTTCTCCTCAGTGGCCCGAAAGCTGGGCCAACTCCCATGAACTTTGCCAGTAACGCAAGGCTGTCACTGACATTTGTGGCGCCAAGACTTGCGCACCCGGATTGCACACATCGGCCACTTCCTGCACCACGTGCAATGACGCGCGCACGCCTCACGCGCACGCCGCGTAACGTCTGAGGCGCGCACGCCTCACGCGCGCCCCGCACGCGCGCCCCGCACGCGCATAACGGCTTGGCTTACCTGTAACGGGTACGCTTCGCTTTGCGTTCCTCGCTTGGCCTTGCGTTCCTAGCTTGGCTTGGCGTTAGTCGCTTTGCCTGGTGTTTCTTGCTTGGATTGGCGTTTCCTCCCTCGCATTCCTTTGCTGGGCTTGACTTTTTCTCTGCTGGGTTTGGCATTCCCTTGACTGGGCTGGGTGTTTCCTTGGGAGGGGGGGCTTGGCCTTTCCTGGGGTGGGCGTTGGGTCCCCCTGGTGGGCGTGGGCTTTCCCCGGGTGGGTGTGGGTTTTCCCTGGGTGGGGTGGACTGGGCTCCCTTGCTGGGGTTGGCAAGTTTTGGCTGGGATTGACCTTTCTCTTCAAACAGATTGGAAACCCAGGGTTTCCTGCTAGTTGGTGAAACTGGTTGGTAGACGCGATCTGTTCGCTACTACCGGCCTCCCCGGGCTGTTAAAAGCAGATGGTGACTGAGGTTTGTTCAATGCCCGCTGCCTCTGCTGTGAAGAAGCCATTCGATCTCAGGAGCAAGATGGGCAAGTGGTTTCACCACCGCTTCCCCTGCTGCAAGGGGAGCGGCAAGAGCAACATGGGCACTTCTGGAGACCACGACGACTCCTTTATGAAGATGCTCAGGAGCAAGATGGGCAAGTGTTGCCACCACTGCTTCCCCTGCTGCAGGGGGAGCGGCACGAGCAACGTGGGCACTTCTGGAGACCATGACAACTCCTTTATGAAGACGCTCAGGAGCAAGATGGGCAAGTGGTGCTGTCACTGCTTCCCCTGCTGCAGGGGGAGCGGCAAGAGCAACGTGGGCGCTTGGGGAGACTACGACGACAGCGCCTTCATGGAGCCGAGGTACCACGTCCGTCGAGAAGATCTGGACAAGCTCCACAGAGCTGCCTGGTGGGGTAAGGTCCCCAGAAAGGATCTCATCGTCATGCTCAGGGACACGGACATGAACAAGAGGGACAAGCAAAAGAGGTAACTGGGCCTGGGATGGGAGGAGGCGGGACTACAATTTCCTGAAGTCTTCTCACTCTCATAGGACTGCTCTACATTTGGCCTCTGCCAATGGAAATTCAGAAGTAGTACAACTCCTGCTGGACAGACGATGTCAACTTAATGTCCTTGACAACAAAAAAAGGACAGCTCTGATAAAGGTATGCAGTAGTCAACTATATCAGCGTGAGATTTAATAATTTGTTTTTGGTCTAATACTGACAGGCCGTACAATGCCAGGAAGATGAATGTGTGTTAATGTTGCTGGAACATGGCGCTGATCAAAATATTCCAGATGAGTATGGAAATACCACTCTACACTATGCTGTCCACAATGAAGATAAATTAATGGCCAAAGCACTGCTCTTATATGGTGCTGATATTGAATCAAAAAACAAGGTATAGATCTACCAATTTTATCTTCAAAATACACATATTGTTTTTGTTTTATATTGTTTTACAGTGTGGCCTCACACCACTTTTGCTTGGCGTACATGAACAAAAACAGCAAGTGGTGAAATTTTTAATCAAGAAAAAAGCTAATTTAAATGCACTTGATAGATATGGAAGGTATGGTTATTTCTTTTAATCTGTGTGTTGTTTCCTAAAGGAGAAATTATCTCTGTAATTTTAGAACTGCCCTCATACTTGCTGTATGTTGTGGATCAGCAAGTATAGTCAATCTTCTCCTTGAGCAAAATGTTGATGTATCTTCTCAAGATCTATCTGGACAGACGGCCAGAGAGTATGCTGTTTCTAGTCATCATCATGTGTAAGTGTTTACATGAAAAGGCTAGTTAATGCAGTAATTTGGTTTATTACATTTTTATACATAGAATTTGTGAATTACTTTCTGACTATAAAGAAAAACAGATGCTAAAAATCTCTTCTGAAAACAGCAATCCAGGTAAGACTTGTGATAATGAATTACTTTAGGTCCATCTTAACTGAATATATGGATTTCTCAACAGAACAAGACTTAAAGCTAACATCAGAGGAAGAGTCACAAAGGCTTAAAGTCAGTGAAAATAGCCAGCCAGAGGCATGGAAAATTTTAAATTTAAATTTTTGATTAGCAAATTAACCTTCTATTTTTGCATCTGCAGAAAATGTCTCAAGAACCAGAAATAAATAAGGACTGTGATAGAGAGGTATACCTTTATGTTCAAATGTTTCTGTTGAATAACCATCCTTAATATCAAACTTCCACTCAAGGTTGAAGAAGAAATAAAGAAGCATGGAAGTAATCCTGTGGGATTACCAGAAAACCTGACTAATGGTGCCAGTGCTGGCAATGGTGATGATGGATTAATTCCACAAAGGAGGAGCAGAAAACCTGAAAATCAGCAATTTCCTGACACTGAGAATGAAGAGTATCACAGGTAAGCCTATGGCAACATTTAATAGGAGATAACAGTATTTCATGAAAATTAAAATTTCTTCTAGTGACGAACAAAATGATACCCGGAAACAACTTTCTGAAGAACAGAACACTGGAATATCACAAGATGAGATTCTGACTAATAAACAAAAGCAGATAGAAGTGGCTGAAAAGAAAATGAATTCTGAGGTATTTTCTTTAGTCATTTTCAAATGTTTTCAGTGCTAACTAAAAGTTCCCTTTGTTTACTTAGCTTTCTCTTAGTCATAAGAAAGAAGAAGATCTCTTGCGTGAAAACAGCATGTTGCAGGAAGAAATTGCCATGCTAATTTCTGGAGACTGGAACTAGATGAAACAAAACATCAGAACCAGCTAAGGGAAAATAAAATTTTGGAGGAAATTGAAAGTGTGAAAGAAAAGACTGATAAACTTCTAAGGGCTATGCAATTGAATGAAGAAGCATTAACGAAAACCAATATTTAAGTACAGTGGACAGCTTAGGATTTTGACAACTGAGAATGCTCAGTTCTGAACTGGAGAATGTAAGACACAGCTAGGAAACACTGGAAATGGAAATTCAATCATGTCATTGTAGACTGACTACTGCTCTACATGATTGTGATCAAAGTCAGATAGCTGAAAGGGACTTCTTTCCAGAGAACAAACATGAACAGGTTTATTTACAGGAGAAAATGAATTCTCATATATCTCACCTAAAAGATAACAGTGAGATTCTTTCTGAACAACTCTAACGCTGACAGTAAAATTAACAACCTAAAAATTAAGCTCCATCACACAGGATAAATTCTGAGAGAAAAGATGAGGCAGGCCACCATCTTTCCTGTTTGGGCAACTTAGCGATTCCAGCGTGCGGGCTTTGGAGAGTACAAACCCACCAGGGGCAGAAGAGATCCTGTGGCATAGCACAGCTGCTTTACCAAATCATGTCCAGAATGCTTCTGTAAGCAGGCCTCTGATCCTGTTCCTCGTCACTGGACAGGATCTCCCACCTGAGGCCTCCAGCTACACCCACCAGTGTTCCCTGGCCAATGGAGATTTGAAACCTTCCTGGGACAGAGTTCCCAGAGAGAGGGGTGGGCCATGACCTTTGTTGTTTGGGCAACTAGCCCTTCTGGCCTGTGGGCTTTGGAGAGCCCAAGCTGACCAGGGGTGGAAGTGGTACCTCAGCACAGAACAGCCACCCTGCGAAAACGTGGCCAGATTCTTGTTTAAGCCAGTCCCCAACCACATTTCTAATCACTGGGTGGAGCCTTTCAACCAGGGTCTCCAGCCACCTTCACTGCTGTTCTCTGGCTCACAGAGGTTTCAGGCCTCCTGAGTCAGAGCTCCCAGGGGGAGGACCAGACTGTCATCTTTGCTGTTTGGATGACTCAGCCAGTTCAGTCTTAGAGTTTCAGAGTGTCTGAGGAGACCAGGGGCTGAAGTGAACCCCCCACACAGCATAGCCACTCTACAAAAACGTGGCCAGACTTCTTTTTTAAACAAGTCCCTATTCCTGTTCCTCCTTACTAGGCAAGACTTCTCAACTTGCTTCCAGTCACATCCTACAGGTGTGTTGAGATTGGCAACAGGTTCATACCTCAGAGGTACAGAGCTCCCAGAGGGAAGGGCAGGCTATCGTCTTTGCTTTTTCTCAGGCTTCACTGCTGATACCTTCAGCCACTGGAAAATACGAGGCAATTGGCGACTGGAGTGGACCCCCAGCATACCACGGCAGCCCCACAGAAAAGTGGCCAGACTGTTATGTGGGTGCCCATTTCCATATCTCCTCGATGGGCAGGTCTTCCTGGCCTGGGTCTCCAGCCAGCCCCCCACTTGAGCTTTCAAGCCAGTAGCAACTCAGCAACTCCCTGGACAGAGCTTCCAGGAGCAACAGAAATCCTCTCTGCCACTGCCTCTGCAGTGGAACTGCCCTTGCTACCCTCAGAATATCAAGGGAGCAAAGACCCTAAGTGCCATATTGACACCTCCAACAAGCTGCAGTTGACACAAGGAACAAGTCAGTCCATCTTCCACAGGTACAACACACCCCTTACTGCTCATCACCAGACAAGGAACCGTGGCTTGGGCCCACAACACAGACCCTCCATCCTGGGGTGATTACATTAAGTAACTGCTAACTTACACCTCTCTGGGGTGGAGCCCCCAGGAGACAAGGAAAGTAGTGGAGCAGCAAGTCAGCTGATGTGGAGCCTGGAGGGCAGGGACAGCTATGTCTCTAGGCTCCACTTGCTCTTATGAGACACTTTATCCCAGCACTTTAGGAGTGCTGAGGTCAGACCAGCCCCATCTCACGTGCAAGATTGCCCAGCACAGATCAGGTCTAAGAGTTCTCTTCGTAAAAAAGGGGACTTGCTTAAAAAAGAAGTCTGGCCACGTTTGTGTAGAGCAGTTGTGCTGTGCTGAGGATTCACTTTTGAGAGAGTTCTCCTCTGAGACCTGATCTGTGCTGGGCAGTCTTGCACATGAGATGGGGCTGGTCTGACCTCAGCACCCCTTAGTCTGCTTGCCTCTCCCAGGACCCCAGCCAGGCCACACCTGCTTAGAGGGCACTTTCGGGTGCCCACACCATAGCTTCTGTACAAGCGGACCGTGCCTGATCAGTGGAGAGCTGCAGCAAGGTGACCTCTACAGCCACGCACTAGCCTGCACATTACCATTCCATACTGCAGCCCTTTATATGGAAACTTCCTACATCACTTTGCTGTGTGTGTTTACACAGGTGGGTTTTGTTGTACTTGCCCTAACAGCATATGGGAATGCAGCACACACCCCAACCCACACCAACTGCCACTGAAGATGAAGCCATGGTGGGCACAGAACCAAAAACCCCACCCCTGCTAGCATCTCACCCTTGAGGTAATGCTGTGCAGAGGAAAAGGGACCTTCTTATACCCTGAGTGACCACTGTTGCTTGGGGGGGATCAGAGAAGGCACCTTCACTGGCCAGCCACCCACCCCAAACCAGCACTACCTCCAGTGCAACAGCACACACAGTCAGCAGGGGCCCGTGGCCCACACCCCAGCTGTTTTGCCTCCACCACTGGGTGAATGCCCACAGGGAGGCAGGGACTTTTGCATCTGCTAGCATTCTGCCACAGCTGCTGCACTTTGGTCCCCTCAGTGCAGTGGACTCCAAACCTCGAGGAGCCAGAGGACAAAGTTGTGGCCCAATACAAGTTCCCCAGAGTTAAAGCACACAGTCCAAGAATTGGGAGCTGCATGTTGGCCCCTTAAAATCCTCCAAAAACAAAACCTGTTGGCTGAATCCACCTTACACCACAATCAAATCCTCAAGGTCATCAGATATAATAAAGGAAAAATACCCTGTCCAAAGGTCAGCAACCTCAAAGATTGAAGATGGATAAGCCCATAAAGATGAGAAAAAGACTCTGTGCAAGAACACTGAAAACTCAAAAATTCAGCATACCTTCTTTTCTCCAAATGACTGCATCAACTCTCCAGCAAGTGTTCAGAACTGGGCTGAGGCTGAGATGTCTGAAATGATACAAGCAGAGTTCAGGATATGGGTAGGAACAAAGTTCATTGAGTGAAAGAAGTATGTTGTAATCCAATACAAGGAAGCTAAAAATCATTGTAAAACATTGCAGGAACTAACAGACAAAATAGTGAGTATAAAGAAGAAAATAACTGACCTGACAGAGCTGTAAATCACACTAGAAGAATTTTCATAATGTAGTCACATGGTGATTGTGTGTGATTGCATTATGAATATTATTGTAGTATGTGTGGGCACCTGAGAGTGCCCTGTAAGCAGGTGTGGCCAGGCTGGGGTCCTGGGAGAGGCAAGCAGACTAGGGAGGGCTGAGGTCAGACCAGCTCCATCTCATGTGCAAGACCATCTAACAGAATAGACCAAGAAGAGGAAAGAATCCCAGAGCTTGAAAACTGGCTTTCTGAAATAAAACAGGCAAACAAGAATGGGGGAAAAAAGAATGAAAGGGAATGAACAAAACATCCGAGAAATATGGGATTATATAAACGACCAAATCTATGACTGATTAATGTACCTGAAAGAGATGAGGAGAATGGAACCAACTTGGAAAACACATTTCAGAATATCATTCATGAGAATGTCCCCAACCTAGCCAGACAGGCCAACATTCAACTTCAGGAAATCCAGAGAACCTCAGTAAGATATGCCATGAGAAGATCATCCCCAAGACACATAATCATCAGATTCTCTGAGGTCAAAATAAAAGAAAAAATGTTAAAGGCAGCTAGGGAGAAAGGCAACATCACCTGCAAAGGGAATTCCATCAGACTTAGCAGACCTCTCAACTGAAACTGTACAAGCCAGAAAAGACATTCAACATTTCAAAGAAAAGAAATTTCAACCCAGAATTTCATGTCCAGCAAAATTAAGCATCATAAGTGAAGGAGAAACAAGATCGTTTTCAGACAAGCAAATGCTGAGGGAATTCGTTATCACCAGACCTACCTTACAAGAGCTCCTGAAGGAAGCACTAAATATGGAAAGAAAAGACCACCACCAGCCACTACAAAAACACACTGAAGTACACAGACAAGTGATGCTAAAAACCAACCACATACATAAGTCTGCAAAAGAGCCAGCTGACAGCATGATGACAGGATCAAATCCACACATACCATTACTAACCTTAAATGGAAATGGGCTAAATGCTCCAATTGAAAGACACAGGGGGCAAGCTGGATAAAGAACCAAGACCCATTGGAGTATGCCGTCTTCAAGAAACCCATCTCACATGCAGTGCCATACATAGGCTCAAAATAAAGGAATGGAGAAAAATATTTCAAGGAAATGGAAAACAGAAAAAAGCAGGTGTTGCACTCCTAGTTTCTGACAAAACAGACTATACCAATAAAGATTTAAAAAAAAAAAAAGACAGAGGGCTGGGCGCGGTGGTTCACGCCTG